CTGGACCTCCAGCTCCACTTCTGCAGGTCTATGTCAGTCCACAGCCCTTGCACACGCTCCCTTTTAATTCTCCAAGCATACCTCTCACTTCCAAAACTCCTGTGACTCTGCTGATGAGGGCGTCTCGGCCTGGAATGCTCCTCCTTATCTGCATTGTGTGGGTGTCAAAAAGAGTATATTTTGATGACCTCTCCCCGCCCCTCATGCTCGCTCACATCCCCCTCACTCCTTTCAAAGTCCGTTCCCAAAGGCCCCAGTTCACCGTCCTGGGCTGCTTTTAGCCAGGTAAGATCTAAAGTGATCCTCTCTTGGAACCTGGTCTGGGGCCTATACATCTGGGTCAGTCTAGGGGTGCTCTCGAAGGGCCACCCTCAAAGAGCGAGCCTCGGCTGGATTCAGTTCCTAGGTCCCAGCCGTCCGACCTCTGCGACAACACTCAGCACACCCCTTCCCCTCTCCGGGTCTCAGTTGCCCCGTGAGTACAGTCCCTGCTCCAACACGCAAGGTAATCGTTTCTGGCTGCTCTGATGCACTCGGTCCCTAAACTCAGCCTTAGGTCAACCCAGAAAGCACCCGACCCGGGCGACCCCGTAGCTCCCCACCCTCCCGCACTGCCCAGTCGCTGACACAGGGTGACCTCCAATGGCAAGGCCACGACTCTTACCCGTCCGTAGGCGCCCCCCTGTCTGGCCTCAGCTCGCAAGCAGGCTGCACCCACTGAACTCCAGGCCCGGACCGCCACCCTTTACTCCCCTCCCGCGTGAGCCGAGAATCAGCCGAGCTTCCTCCACCAAGAGGATTGGCCCAGCTCGGCGACGACTCAGCCAATTGGCGCTCACGGCGTGATCTTGCCCAATAAAGACGGGGCTCTGTCGCCAGCGTGCCCCTCCCCGCGCTGGGCCGGGGCTTTGCCAGGTTAGTCCCACCCTCTTCGGCCCTGCACCAATAGGGAGAGGCGGCGACGAGCGGACGGCCAATGGGGAGCGGGGCTGCGCGCGCGGGGCGGTGGGAACGGCGCCGAGTCAGTGTACACGTCGGTTGCCTAACAACCGGCAGCGGACTCCTTTGGCTATGGTGAGTGCTGCCGCTCTGTCGCGCCCCACGCCTATTGTGCTTGTGTATTGCATAACATATAAAGGCCTCCAACTTTAAGAAGGCAAACATGGCATCAAGTTCTCAGCGAAAAAGAATGAGCCCTAAGCCTGAGCTTACTGAAGAGCAAAAGCAGGAGATCCGGGAAGCTTTTGATCTTTTCGATGCGGATGGAACTGGCACCATAGATGTTAAAGAACTGAAGGCAAGCTCTGTGCATTCCTGCCGTACTGCCCTTGCTTATTGAGACGATCCTGTTTTCTTTATAGGTGGCAATGAGGGCCCTGGGCTTTGAACCCAAGAAAGAAGAAATTAAGAAAATGATAAGTGAAATTGATAAGGAAGGGACAGGAAAAATGAACTTTGGTGACTTTTTAACTGTGATGACCCAGAAAATGGTAAGTAGCTAAGACAATTATCATGGTATGGACTACTCATGTGTTTTATGTTCTACTTGTTAAGTCTGAGAAAGATACTAAAGAAGAAATCCTGAAAGCTTTCAAGCTCTTTGATGATGATGAAACTGGGAAGATTTCGTTCAAAAATCTGAAACGCGTGGCCAAGGAGTTGGGTGAGAACCTGACTGATGAGGAGCTGCAGGTTTGTAATGCATCACACTGGAACTTAAAATTATAAATTAACCTGAATCTTTACTGTCATATAGGAAATGATTGATGAAGCTGATCGAGATGGAGATGGAGAGGTCAGTGAGCAAGAGTTCCTGCGCATCATGAAAAAGACCAGCCTCTATTAAGATCAGTGTCTTCTTTTTCTACTGCAAGCACATGTAACTAGATTTAGTGCCTGCCATGGTGTGAAATCTGGCTTTTGAGAACACAAACTTTTCCCCCACGGACCTCCCTTTATCACTTTAATAGTGACCTTGAGCCTATTTTAGCCGTTTGGAAGTGTTCTTTGATATTACAGTTCTTTGTAAAATGACCTGCGAATTACCCTAATTCTCAAAAGCAAAACAAGAGCACACAAGCGTGAAGAAAAGGATCTTAAAGCTTTGAGCACCTGCCATTTTGCCTTGCATCGTTTCCCTCGTCATGCATTTCCACATATCCACAAACACAGAACGACTTTAGACAAGCACATGTTACACCTGTGTTGCCACAAGCAGTCATTCTTGACGGCTCCAGTTTTTATTTGACACTTGAGTTTAGTTTTCTCTTTTATAAACCCAGTGAACTCCTGCACTGGCATTTGGATGTGTGTTAATGCTATTTGTTTTGTCTTAAAAGTAAAACCTTTCTCAGTTTGAACTTGTATTCTCTAAGGATGAGTTCTTTAGCTTTGCTTATGAGTTCCTCTTCTCAATTATTGTGTTGAAGGCAGCCTATTAGATACAAAACTCCTTACCAGCCTATGGACAGAAAATGAATAATCCTTTGCTACTTTCCTGGCATGAATTGCTTTTTGCCTTGGAAGGCTGCTGGTTTGTAAAACTAGCAGAATTTTTATATCACCTAAGCCTAAATGATGCTCTAAAAATAGTTTTGGCAAAGCTAAGACTGGAAAAGAGTCTTGTTAGTAATTTGTGCTTGAATAAAATGGGGAGAGCCAGGCTAACGCAACACTAGGATGGATTCAGCCAACCTCTCGTGAATTTATTTGCTTATGGTATCTC